TATTTGGGCCCTACATATACTTTAAAAGTATCTGTTGTTTATCTGAAATTCAAATTAAACATTTGGGAGGGTTGTTGTTTTATTGGCCAAATCATTTTATTTTATTTTATTTTTGATATGGAGTTTCGCTTTGTCACCCAGGCTGGAGCGCAGTGGCGCGATCTCGTCTCACTGCAACTTCTCCCTCCTGGGTTCAAGCGTTTCTCCTGTCTCAGCCTCCCGAGTAACTGAGATCACAGGTGCCTGCCACGACGTATTTTTAGTAGAGACGGAATTTCACCATGTTGACCAGGCTGGTCTCGAACTCCTGACCCCAGGTGATCCGCCTGCCTCCGGCCTCCCAAAGTGTTGGGATTACAGGTGTGAACTACCGCACCCAGCCTTATTGGCCAAATCTGACAACCCTATCTATAATCAAATAAACAGCTGAGCAGTAGTAATTGCAGCATTGTGATTGCAATAGGCCTCCGGTGGCTTAGAGTCCCTGTTCTGCCTGTGACTGTTGTGCCACATTGGGGACGTCATTTAGCGTCTCCGAGGCTCAGTTTTCTCATCTGTAAAATGGGGACAATATCAGCGCCTTCTTCAGAGTCGCTGGGAGGATTAAATGAGATGATGTATGCAGAGCCGTTAAGACGCTGTTTGGCACAAAGTTCAGGGCAGCTGGTTTAGTTTCCTCGACTTCACTACCTGACCCTCTGCTAACTCCCCGGGTGTTTTCCGGACGGCCACAACTATCCTAGCCTTCTTCCCTATGGGCTGCAAAGGTGGCCTCGGGTTCCGGTGGGAGCCCCAACTCTGGACCGCGATTCGCGAGCCTCCCCGGCGCCGGGCCGCGCCATCCCGGGAGCTGTCCGCAGATGGCAGCACCGGCCCCGGGTCGCGGCGTTCCCGGCGCTCGGCAGGCCGCAGGATGGCCTGGTCCCGGGCCGGGAGCCCAGCAGGCCGGGAGCGGCTGAGGCCACACCCCGCGGGCCGGGCCGCTTCCCTCCGGTGAATCATCGCTCGCAGCGGCGGCGCCCGCAGTGGCCGCAGCAGCGCGCCGGGCCCTGGCCGCGCCCCAGCCGAGCGCAGCGCGGAGTCGCCCCGACCTTTCTCTGCGCAGTACGGCCGCCGGGACCGCAGCATGGCGGGCATCGCGGCCAAGCTGGCGAAGGACCGGGAGGCGGCCGAGGGGCTGGGCTCCCACGACAGGGCCATCAAGTACCTCAACCAGGACTACGAGGCGCTGCGGAACGAGTGCCTGGAGGCCGGGACGCTCTTCCAGGACCCGTCCTTCCCGGCCATCCCCTCGGCCCTGGGCTTCAAGGAGTTGGGGCCCTACTCCAGCAAAACCCGGGGCATCGAGTGGAAGCGCCCCACGGTAGGAAGCGCGCGGCAGGACGCGGGCAGGGCGGCTAACAGCACTTTGTGGGTCTCGTTCCCAGGAGATCTGCGCTGACCCCCAGTTTATCATTGGAGGAGCCACCCGCACAGACATCTGCCAAGGAGCCCTGGGTAAGTGATAGATTCAGAGCAAGCTGGGGGATTCTGATAAGAGCTCCTTGTGCTGTGTTCACAGGTGACTGCTGGCTGCTGGCAGCCATTGCCTCCCTCACCTTGAATGAAGAAATCCTGGCTCGAGTCGTCCCCCTAAACCAGAGCTTCCAGGAAAACTATGCAGGGATCTTTCACTTCCAGGTAACTTAATGGTTGGCTCAGGTGGTTCCTCATCCTCCTGCAGCCCACCTCTCTTGTTCTGCAGTTCTGGCAATACGGCGAGTGGGTGGAGGTGGTGGTGGATGACAGGCTGCCCACCAAGGACGGGGAGCTGCTCTTTGTGCATTCAGCCGAAGGGAGCGAGTTCTGGAGCGCCCTGCTGGAGAAGGCATACGCCAAGTAAGTTGCCATCCTCCCCTGGCCCCATGGCCGGGTAGCGGCAGCGTCTAATCCCCTCTTGTAGGATCAACGGATGCTATGAAGCGCTATCAGGGGGTGCCACCACTGAGGGCTTCGAAGACTTCACCGGAGGCATTGCTGAGTGGTATGAGTTGAAGAAGCCCCCTCCCAACCTGTTCAAGATCATCCAGAAAGCTCTGCAAAAAGGCTCTCTCCTTGGCTGCTCCATCGACGTAAGTCCAGGCTGCCTTCCCTAGCCTCACCCTGCGGCCAGTCTGACGGTTGCTGTGTTTGCAGATCACCAGCGCCGCGGACTCGGAGGCCATCACGTTTCAGAAGCTGGTGAAGGGGCACGCGTACTCGGTCACCGGAGCCGAGGAGGTAACGGCCGGCGCGGATGTGCAGGGGTCCTGCTCTTACTCCTCCCTTTTATCTAATCCTGCAGGTTGAAAGTAACGGAAGCCTACAGAAACTGATCCGCATCCGAAATCCCTGGGGAGAAGTGGAGTGGACAGGGCGGTGGAATGACAAGTGAGGAGGGCGCAGGCCTCGGGGCCCCAGGCACTAACGCCTCTCTCTTTACTTTGTTTTCCAGCTGCCCAAGCTGGAACACTATAGACCCAGAGGAGAGGGAAAGGCTGACCAGACGGCATGAAGATGGAGAATTCTGGTAAGATTAGTGGAGGCTTCAGGGAAAGCTCTTCACCTGTGATGATTGTCTCTGCTTTTGCCAGGATGTCTTTCAGTGACTTCCTGAGGCACTATTCCCGCCTGGAGATCTGTAACCTGACCCCAGACACTCTCACCAGCGATACCTACAAGAAGTGGAAACTCACCAAAATGGATGGGAACTGGAGGCGGGGCTCCACCGCGGGAGGTTGCAGGAACTACCCGAGTAAGGGCTGTTGCATATAAGGGCTGTTGCAAGGCTGGGCTCCTCTGCCCCTTTCTGGCTGCAGACACATTCTGGATGAACCCTCAGTACCTGATCAAGCTGGAGGAGGAGGATGAGGACGAGGAGGATGGGGAGAGCGGCTGCACCTTCCTGGTGGGGCTCATTCAGAAGCACCGACGGCGGCAGAGGAAGATGGGCGAGGACATGCACACCATCGGCTTTGGCATCTATGAGGTGCAGAGCGCAGGGGCTCCTGCCCTCCCTTCGGCATCTGAATTGCATCTCCTTTATTTTGCAGGTTCCAGAGGAGGTACGTCTGGCCCATGTCCCGGGGTGCTCAGGTCTACCCCCATGTTTCTCTATTTATTCCTCAGTTAAGTGGGCAGACCAACATCCACCTCAGCAAAAACTTCTTCCTGACGAATCGCGCCAGGGAGCGCTCAGACACCTTCATCAACCTCCGGGAGGTGCTCAACCGCTTCAAGCTGCCGCCAGGAGAGTACATTCTCGTGCCTTCCACCTTCGAACCCAACAAGGATGGGGATTTCTGCATCCGGGTCTTTTCTGAAAAGAAAGCTGACTACCAGTAGGCGGTTTGGTCCCTTCCTCTCCCCACCCTCCAGTAACACATAATTTCCTTCTATTTCCAGAGCTGTCGATGATGAAATCGAGGCCAATCTTGAAGAGGTATTTGTAACTCTTTGAATTTCACCCACTCTATGCATTCTCATGTCTCTGCCTCACCTTCCAGTTCGACATCAGCGAGGATGACATTGATGATGGATTCAGGAGACTGTTTGCCCAGTTGGCAGGAGAGGTAAATGTTCCCAAAAACGATGTTATGCACTCCCAATAACTATGCTCTGGTTATGTGTCCACAGGATGCGGAGATCTCTGCCTTTGAGCTGCAGACCATCCTGAGAAGGGTTCTAGCAAAGCGTGAGTATCCCCTCATTGCAAAACCTCATCCTATTTTTCCTGTCACACTGATTTTGTCTTTTAGGCCAAGATATCAAGTCAGATGGCTTCAGCATCGAGACATGCAAAATTATGGTTGACATGCTAGATGTATCCTTTAATGTGCTCCAGGGAATAGAGACCACACTCAAGGGCTTTCCTTGACTGAAGGCAGTCGGACGGGAGTGGCAAGCTGGGGCTGAAGGAGTTCTACATTCTCTGGACGAAGATTCAAAAATACCAAGTAAGATCCCAGAGATGCGGGTGGATCTGTGTCATAGTTCTTACAGCTAACTTATGTGTTCCAGAAAATTTACCGAGAAATCGACGTTGACAGGTCTGGTACCATGAATTCCTATGAAATGCGGAAGGCATTAGAAGAAGCAGGTAACCCTTTATAACTGCATTTTCGTTCCTAGAGCAATGAGTTTGTTTGTTCATGTAACTTCAGGTTTCAAGATGCCCTGTCAACTCCACCAAGTCATCGTTGCTCGGTTTGCAGATGACCAGCTCATCATCGATTTTGATAATTTTGTTCGGTGTTTGGTTCGGCTGGAAACGCTATTCAGTAAGTGGATATTTGGGGAATGACTCATTTCAACTTGTGACACCCTCTTTTTCTCCCTCCACAGAGATATTTAAGCAGCTGGATCCCGAGAATACTGGAACAATAGAGCTCGACCTTATCTCTGTGAGTCAGCAGGCCCCGCCTTGCTTCTAAGGCTGAGCTGACTTTTTTTTTTCCTTCCTCACAGTGGCTCTGTTTCTCAGTACTTTGAAGTTATAACTAATCTGCCTGAAGACTTCTCATGATGGAAAATCAGCCAAGGACTAAGCTTCCATAGAAATACACTTTGTATCTGGACCTCAAAATTATGGGAACATTTACTTAAACGGATGATCATAGCTGAAAATAATGATACTGTCAATTTGAGATAGCAGAAGTTTCACACATCAAAGTAAAAGATTTGCATATCATTATACTAAATGCAAATGAGTCGCTTAACCCTTGACAAGGTCAAAGAAAGCTTTAAATCTGTAAATAGTATACACTTTTTACTTTTACACACTTTCCTGTTCATAGCAATATTAAATCAGGAAAAAAAAATGCAGGGAGGTATTTAACAGCTGAGCAAAAACATTGAGTCGCTCTCAAAGGACACGAGGCCCTTGGCAGGGAATATTTAAAGCAACTTCAAGTTTAAAATGCAGCTGTTGATTCTACCAAACAACAGTCCAAGATTACCATTTCCCATGAGCCAACTGGGAAACATGGTATATCATGAAGTAATCTTGTCAAGGCATCTGGAGAGTCCAGGAGAGAAGACTCACCTCTGTCGCTTGGGTTAAACAAGAGACAGGTTTTGTAGAATATTGATTGGTAATAGTAAATCGTTCTCCTTACAATCAAGTTCTTGACCCTATTCGGCCTTATACATCTGGTCTTACAAAGACCAAAGGGATCCTGCGCTTGATCAACTGAACCAGTATGCCAAAACCAGGCATCCAATTTGTAAACCAATTATGATAAAGGACAAAATAAGCTGTTTGCCACCTCAAAACTTTATGAACTTCACCACCACTAGTGTCTGTCCATGGAGTTAGAGGGGACATCACTTAGAAGTTCTTATAGAAAGGACACAAGTTTGTTTCCTGGCTTTACCTTGGGAAAATGCTAGCAACATTATAGAAATTTTGCCTTGTTGCCTTATCTTCTTCCAAATGTACTGTTAAATAAAAATAAAGGGTTACCCCATGCAATCACACCATGCCATGTTTTCCTTCCTGGAGGGCAGCCCCACAGGACGGTTTATGAGCACACAATTATAGCTTGTTTCTACTTTAACAAGGTATGCTGCCTCTGTAAATTCATGTATTCAAAGGAAAAGACACCTTGCCTATAATTAAAATGTGGAACTATAAAATTTTTTAAAATCCAATTCAGAAACTTTGATAATCTGACCATAACATA